TGGATTACCTTCCACCGCTGTTAGGGTATCTTGTTTCTTACTAGAGGCTCTTTCACTACGACTACTAGGTATAAGGGGAAAACAAGGTGCCCAACATAGGGGGGTGGGTACACAAAGATTCCAATTTCAGACGACTGTTCAAATTGGATGAATATGAGTGGTACTGAGAAAGGTCCCTCGCCTAAGGATGCCCCTCCCTAGGAGATGCCTCGGACTCAGGAAAATGCCCATTCCTTGGAGAGGTGTTGGCTTGGGAATGGCAACTACGACTGCGAAGAGACCAGCCAAACGTGGCGATGGGCCGCTGAGGCCACTAGGAAAGACAGGAACAGGGTTTTCGGGGATTCGGTACTTTCCACTGTGGCGTTTTCAGAAAGTGGAGGAGGGTTCGTAGTGTCACTTTTTCTTAACGGACGGTCTTTTAAAGGCTGTGCTCACGCGCCACTGCCGAGAAGAGTGCGGGGCTTGGGGAGCGGGGCGGGCTCTTGGCGTCAGGCCAAAAGAGACCACGTGGAAATCCATAAGTCAGGACCCAGGATAAGGTTCAGGTTTGAGGGAAGGGGCTTCTGTAATAAGGGGGCTGTTCCAGGGCATCCCTGCCGGTATTCTACATCCTTACTAAATCCTGCAGGAGCGCAAAGGCCGGAGTCTAGCGCTGGCGGGTGTCACTCCACGTTTATTTCGTGCGCCTTGTGGCTGGAGTGGGAAGAAAAGGAAATAATCGTTAACTTTGCCATTCCCCCTGTCTGTAAGCGGGAAGACGGTACCCAGGGCGAGGGAGACCGGCGTTTGCCCGCCCCTCCTTCTCCCTCTCTTCGCCTGGCGCGTCCGGGAGGCGGCGGCGCCAAAGCTCGCCGAAACGGCGCTGGCGGGCCGGGGCCCCGCGCTGGCGGCTCCCGGGGGAAGCCCGGTTGCCAGGTTGGGTTTAACGCCTCCGCCCGCGCGCAGATTGTCCCGGGCTGAAGGCGCCACCTCTGGCGCTCAGGCGCAAGCCACCCCTCCCGCGCGGCGGTCCTCCCCCTCCCCCGCCATCTCTCAGCACCTCCTCGGCAGCCCCTCGGCTCCTTCTCGGTCACGCGCCTGCCCCAACCTCTGGCTGGCTTCGGAGCCTGCAGGCACTGAAGGGAGTGCAGGGTGTGGATCGCTGCCCCAGCCCGGGCCGCCGCCTCCGAGCAGTCGGCACCCGGAGGCAGGAGGCACAATGCAGGCGTGCGGGGGCGGCGCGGCCGGCCGTCGGGCCTTCGACAGCATCTGCCCCAACAGAATGCTGGCACTGCCGGGCCGGGCGCTGCTCTGCAAGCCGGGGAAGCCGGAGAGGAAGGTGGGGCGGTTGATTCGGGCCGGGCGGGGTCTGACCCGCGTTCAACGTTTGTGTGCCCGGCCAGTTCGCTCCTCCGCGGAAGTTCTTCCCCGGATGCACAGGCGGGAGCCCGGTGTCGGTGTACGAGGATCCCCCGGACGCCGAGCCCACAGCGCTGCCAGGTGAGCCCCGTGGCACCCACGCTACCCCTCGGCCCGGCGCGTGTCTCCCGGTCTCCCCGCGCAGCCCTCACCACCATAGACCTGCAGGACCTCGCTGACTGCTCTTCGCTACTCGGGTCCGACGCGCCGCCTGGTGGTGACCTGGCCGCCTCGCAGGTACCTCCCCTTCTCGTGGAGCCTCGTGGTTTGTTAACCAGTGTACACCTCTGGTTTTTTTCAGAACCATTCCCACCAAACGGAAGCAGACTTCAATCTGCAAGATTTCAGAGACACGGTGGATGATCTCATTTCAGGCAAGTGCAGTCTCCTGGCAGTTAAATAACAGAGGCTGCAAATCCAGCTCCTGCTCTTCTCCAGACTCATCCTCTATGATGTCGCCTACCCTGGCCAGCGGAGACTTCCCCTTCTCTCCTTGCGACATATCACCATTCGGGCCCTGCCTCTCCCCGCCACTGGACCCACGGGCCCTGCAGTCACCACCGCTGCGCCCTCCAGACGTGCCCCCGCCTGAGCAATACTGGAAGGAGGTGGCGGACCAGAACCAGAGAGCGTTGGGAGACGCGCTTGTTGAGAATAATCAAGTAGGGACACTGGTCTGGCGACCAGGAATCCTCTACCCCTGAATGTTTGGGTCTCCTCCTGCAGCTGCACGTGACATTGACCCAGAAACAGGAGGAGATCGCCTCGCTCAAGGAGCGGAACGTGCAGCTGAAGGAACTCGCCAGCCGAACCCGGCACCTGGCCTCGGTGCTGGATGTAAGTGGGGCGCGGGCGTGTGGGAACTGCAGCCCAGGGCGGCGCTCTTCCCTGTCTTTCGTAGAAGCTGATGATCACACAGTCCCGGGATTGTGGGGCGGCGGCCGAGCCCTTCCTGCTCAAGGCGAAGGCCAAAAGGAGCCTGGAGGAGTTGGTCAGCGCTGCGGGGCAGGATTGCGCGGAAGTGGACGCCATCCTGAGGGAGATTTCCGAGCGCTGCGATGAAGCCCTTCAGAGCCGCGATCCCAAGCGGCCCCGACTGCTGCCAGAGCCCGCGAATACTGACACCAGGCCCGGGAACCTGCATGGCGCCTTCCGGGGGCTGCGCACAGACTGCAGCCGGAGCGCGTTGAACCTGAGCCACAGTGAGCTGGAGGAGGGCGGCTCCTTCAGCACCCGCATCCGCAGCCACAGCACCATCCGCACCCTCGCCTTCCCCCAGGGCAATGCCTTCACCATCAGAACAGCCAACGGGGGTTACAAGTTCCGCTGGGTCCCCAGTTGAGCTGTGATGTGGTCCCCCAAAACACTGCCCTGTGTTTCCACTGAAGTGCCTGGGGGCTTCCCAGAACTTTGCCTTCAGGTTGAATGCCACCCTGAAACACTTTTTCAGGAACAAAAGCATCTTGATACCGATGCATTGTAAATTTCTGCTACAAAACATTGTATAGCCCCTCCCCTTGTCACAGTGAAACTCTGTTTATATATGTATATGTCACATATGTCACAGCCAATTTTAAAAGTATTTATTTTTAGCAGCTTTGAATTATGTATTTTTAGAGCAGGGAAGGATTTAGAAACCATAGTTACTTTTATAATTATGTAATGCTCTAATATTATAAGAAGGAAAAGAAGGCTCTAAGAGATTAAGTAATTTCCTGCAATGGGAAACACTGGAACCTTTCAATCACTTTAACTAGTCACTTAAGGACTCTAGGCCCAGAAGCCTGGTTTCTGGGTGAATGTTTTTATACATCACTCAACTTCCCTCGTCCTAAAAGGACACCTAATTTTGTTACTATTGAAAATTTTTATTTTGGTGGCCAGAATACGAAATCGGGAGAGGTAACCCAAACAGTTGTCTTAGGAAAAGGCAGATTCTCAGAGGCAATGGGCTATCAACAAAATAGGTGCTAAGCACATTTGTTTGTAATGATCATTCATATAATTTAGAAGATTTATGGTAACAGTTTATATTCATTATCCATACAGTTCTATTTGTGCAAATAGAATAACCACCTATAAGCAAACAGTGTTAATGAGAAATATATATTGTTTTAAGAAAATAGCATATACCGCATGAAAAAGAGTGTTCCCTTTTTTTTTTTTTTTTTTGCCA